CGCACAATCTTTTACCCAACCTAACGCCCCCAGCCTCGTAGAATAACACTGCGCAGTTGGTTTACAGTCACAAAGCACTTTCAAGACAGTGTTTCGTCTCCTGGTCACCACAGTCCGGTGAAGCCGGCAAAGCAGATAAAAGCATCCCCATTTTACAAGAAAGCCATCTTCCCAAGGTCGCGGAATAAAAAGCAGGTGAAATCGGAAGCAGAACCCCAGGTCTTGACCCCTGGTCCTCGGCTCATCCCACTGCTCCGCACAGCCGCCCACGATCCAGCCTCCACCTCCGCGATGTCACAAGATGCTCCCTGGGCCAGCAGCTCACATCCCCCACCCCCATCCCACAACCACCCACCTGCAGCGGCCCTGCAGGCCCCGCCGACCCTTCCCCCACGGTCCCTCTCTCTTCACCAGCCCCTCCCACTAGGGCCTCCTTCCCCCGCTAGATCCCTCCGCTCAGGCGCCCCCTCCCGCACAGGCTGCCGGCGAGCCCAGCCTCGGCCTCCCACAGACCCTCGTCCCGCCTCCACGCTTCGTCACCCCAGCCCCTCCTCCTGTCAGCCCGCGGCCCAGCCCGCCGACGTTACCTTCTCCAAGGATGCTGGTCTCTGCACCGCCAGGGAGCGGGCCAGTGACAGGACCGTGTTGAAATAGAAGCCCCGCGAGGCGCTGGAGCCGGAGCCGGAGCAGCCGCCGCCGCCTCCGCCTCCGCCTCCGCCTCCCCGGGCCGGGGCCGCCGCCATCACCTCACGAGCCGCGGCGCTGCCCGCCGGCTCCCCGCTCCTGGCCCGCGAGCGCCCGACCTCAGGGCGCAGGCGTAGGTGCATCCGGCTTTCCCGCCACGTGACCTCTCAGTTGCTGACACTAGATAGGGCGTGGCTGCGGGGCGGGCCCACCGCTGCAGGGGAGAGAGGGGATGGACAGTAGGCTGCGGTTGCGCGCGCCGGATGTGGGCCCCCCCCAGCCGACCTGCGCGATGGTCGGCTCCGAGGGCGGGGCCACCTGCGCGCGACGCGCGGAAGGAGTTCGCGCGACGACCGCGGGGTCGGCGGGCGGGGCGAGGCCCTGGACGGCGGCGGCAGTGGGGCTCCTCCTTCTGTTTCCCAGACCGAGAGCCGCGCCGGCACCATGTCAGCTTACCCTAAAAGCTACAATCCGTTCGACGACGACGGGGAGGACGAAGGCGCCCGGCCGGCCCCTTGGAGGGACGCCCGAGACCTCCCCGACGGGCCCGACGCGCCCGCGGACAGGCAGCAGTACTTGCGGCAGGAGGTCCTCCGCAGGGCTGAGGCCACGGCCGCCAGCACCAGCAGGTCCCTGGCCCTCATGTACGAGTCCGAGAAGGTTGGGGTCGCCTCTTCCGAGGTGAGCCTGGGGCAGGGCTGGTGTGGACTCGCGCTATAATGCCACTGCCTCTCGGTTTCCCCAGGAGCTCGCCCGTCAGCGAGGAGTCCTGGAGCGCACAGAGAAGATGGTGGACAAGATGGACCAAGATTTGAAGATCAGCCAGAAACACATCAATAGCATTAAGAGCGTGTTTGGGGGGCTGGTCAATTACTTCAAATCCAAACCAGTAGAGACCCCACCTGAACAGAATGGCACCCTCACCTCCCAGCCCAACAACAGGTGAGTGCATCTTCTACCATCTGGGTATAAAGACGTTTTCTTTTTTGTGAACTTTTATCCAAAGATTGAAAGAAGCTATAAGTACAAGTAAAGAACAGGAAGCAAAGTACCAGGCCAGCCACCCAAACCTTAGAAAGCTGGATGATACAGGTAAGTGGATACCTGTGTGCACAGCCACATTTACCGCTCTCCTGGTGTTTCCTTCTAAACTTAGACCCTGTCCCCAGAGGGGCTGGTTCTGCCATGAGTACTGATGCTTACCCAAAGAACCCACACCTTCGAGCCTATCACCAGAAGATCGACAGCAACCTAGGTAAGACTGAGCACCACACCAGCTTCTGTAAGTCATGCCTGCGTGTCATTTCCTCCTCCTGCAGATGAGCTGTCCATGGGACTGGGTCGTCTGAAGGACATAGCCCTGGGGATGCAGACAGAAATTGAGGAGCAAGATGACATTCTTGACCGGCTGACAACCAAAGTGGACAAGTTAGATGTCAACATAAAAAGCACAGAAAGAAAAGTTCGACAACTCTGAAGACAGACGGATTTCCACTCTATTGTGATGAAAAGATTTGAAAGATCTTTTTTTGAACTTCCAAGAAATTTCATTTACTATTTTAGTATGTAAATTAATGTGTGTTTGCAAATGTTATAATAGAGTAGGTCTTAAGACATTTTTGCTGTTATAAGGAAGTGTTTGTCCCACATTTTCCTAGGGTTAACACCTCACCAAGTTCTTCCAGCAAAATGCTTATTAGAGTTTTTGTCTGAGCACAGTAGCCTGGCCCTGCATATCTTGGGCGTTTGATTACCATGCTGGAATAAGAAGAGTTGCATTTCTCATTTTAATGAGCATATGGAAAGATGGGAACAGAATTTCAGTCTTGCAGCCATGAGCCTCTATTTCTCATTCCTAAGCCTTACCATGAGTCAGAGTGTTAAGGGGGCCTGTGAACCAGTCGTTTGGTGGAGGAGGGTCCTTCCCACACCTTTGTTTAGGAGTCATCATTCACACACACACACACACACACACACACACACACACACACACACACTCTCTGAGCACATTATCTGTGATTCTTTCATCCTCCCAGAAAGGATCAGTGTTAGAATGGGAAATAGAGTGTGCCATCTTGCTCTTTTGTTGGCAGATGTCCCCGCTTCCCTCCAGCCCCCCATCCTTGGCATGTATATTAGTAGGAGGGCTTCACACCAGCACTGCTCACTGCGACTCCTGGAAATGTGTGGGGAATTGGGTGAGCCCCTCTTCCCCACGTGCTCCCATCTGTAACTCTCCATCTGTGATTTGCAACAGGTCTTCCACTGGCTCGAGGCTGCGAGGCTGACCGACAGGGGCGCCCAATAGAGTTTGTGGGAATGGAGTATTGCACAGATGCAGCTGCACAATGGTCTTCCTCCACCCCTCTGGGAATCACCATTAGGCAGGCCTCAGTAGGGCAAAATGTTTATTTGGTACCGGGGGTCTCCTGACCTGTCTAGCATTCCCACCCACTCTTCTGCACTTCTTGCAAGGTAACTTGAATCATCACTTATTTCTCTGCCACCTGGTTTTAGGACTGGCACTCTATAAATGACGCTGACTTTGTATAGAAGGATTTTGCTAAGGGGGCAAAAAGCCCAGATACCATTTTAACTGGCCCAGTTCATTTTCTCCTTTCATTTTACAAAAGAAATCATGCAGAAGCATCAATTAAAACTGATTTATTTATGTTGGTACATCCAACAAAATAGTTGGAGCCACAAGGCCCTTGTCTTTTTAAAAAAACAAAATATTTTGAAGATGGTGAAAGTGACTGATTTTAATAATGAGATAGGTCACTTAAAATAACAGTGCCTTTGACCTTAAAACATGGCACTGGCCCATGTGACCTTTGCCATTTCCCAGTACTTCCCTTTACAGTCTGCAGCCTATAAACAGTGGTGTCTCAAAGCAAAGGAAACCTCCACAAGTGCTGCAACAGTGCATTAGTTTTTATGTAGCAATTTGTTTATAAAAATTCCCATCCCATAATGCATGACCTTCCTAAAAATATCCACAGCCTCCATAGGCAAGGTGAGCTTTCTGTGCTACCCACTTGTTAGATTCCAGCCACCTCAGGGATTCTGATCCATGTCATTAACGACCATCCCAGGGTGTGAGGGCCTGATTAAAGCTTATCGAACTAGACATTTGTTTATTAGATGAGCTCGGCATTATTATTTTCTCAATAACTGGTAGAAGGGAAATTTTAAACATAACACTCAACCCAAACAAAACTACTTCGTGAGGCTTTCAGCAAAAAGGCTGCTTAAAAGCATGAACCCGGGATGCAGAGCAGCTTTTGTGCACGGTTCCACTTACTGTAATTGTTTCTGGTTCTTTCCTCTAACACCTTCCATGTATGTCAACTTTTTATCACCGTCAGGCATAGACTCGTGGAGATTAGTCATTATAGCTCAGACCTAAGCTAATTATTTAAAATAAATACATGTAAAGGCCACTGCCACATTCTCAGCAGACTTCCACTTGCCTAATGAGATTAGTGATTCAACTGACTTGAAGCACAGTAACATCTTATTTTATGCACATTCCCTGTCTTTTGCTGGACTGATGAAGCCAGTCACCCGCCCTTCTCTGTTTTTTGGTTTTTTTTTTCTTAACCCCAGGTATATGGAAGGGGAGTTGCCTTCACTTTTCTGGAAATTTGTCTTCGTCTGACATATTAGAGGGCCTCGTTTTGTCCTGTTCTTGTTCAGACCCTCTCGTTCTACGTCCTGTGCTGAGGGGACTGTCCGTAAGCTACAGGACAGCGAGCTGGTCCTTTCTGCCACTTCTTCCCCACTCCCATGCCCAGGAAGGCCTGGTTGCTGATGCTACTTTATAAATGAGTTGCTTGCATTTTCACAGAGAATGAAGGAAGACGTAACATGGCTCCAGAAACTTTTCACATGATGATTGGGATCGACAAAAAAATGCTACCCTCTAGACTAGACACATTTCATGGAGACAAGCAAAATGGTGCCAGGGCTGGGCTGACTGTGGGATGGGATTTGGTACTGCAGACAGATTTTGATTTCCACAGTTGAGCTGGAAACAAACTGTGCCTTCAAAAAATGACTTTTCTAACTTAAGGTTGGTTATATGTTAAGTGTGCTACTAACTTAAAAAATAGTGGCTGGGCGCGGTGGCTCATGCCTGTAATCCCAGTGCTTTGGGAGGCCAAGGCGGGGGGATCACGAGGTCAGGAGATCGAGACCATCCTGGCTAACACGGTGAAACCCCATCTCTACTAAAAACACACAAAAAATTAGCTGGGCGTGGTGGTGGGCGCCTGTAGTCCCAGCTACTCAGGAGGCTGAGGCAGGAGAATGGCATGAACCTGGGAGGCAGAGCTTGCAGTGAGCCGAGACAGCGCCATTGCACTCCAGCCTGGGCAACAGAGCAAGACTCCGTCTCAAAAAAAAAAAAAAAAAAAAAATAGTGCACTCTCTGGCTGGTCACGGTGGCTCACGCCTGTAATCTCAGCACTTTGGAAGGCCAAGGCAGGCGGATCACGAGGTCAGAAGATCGAGACCATCCTGGCTAACACAGTGAAACCCCGTCTCTACTAAAAATATAAAAAATTAGTCGGGCATGGTGGCGGGCGCCTGTAGTCCCAACTACTCGGGAGACTGAGGCAGAAGAATGGCGTGAACTCAGGAGGCGGAGCTTGCAGTGAGCCAAGGCGACAGAGCAAGACTCTGTCTCAAAAAATAAAAAATAGTGCACTGTCCTTCGAGAAAGTTTTCTAACATCTAGTAATTTGTAACTTAGAAGTGGAGTTGCCTTGTGGATGTCTTTTTTGCATTCTGTAGGAAATGAAACGTGAATTTAACTCGGGTTGCAAGAAATAAAAATGTCAGTGCATTTAAATTTCTCTTTAACCTCTTTTTGTGAATATGTAA